CGGCATCACATCCCTAATATGCCCAAGACACAGGAAGGAGGCCATGTGGCAACAGCAGGGAGCAGGAAGAAGAGAGGGACCCTAGCAAGATCAGCAGAAAAGGATGAGCTCATGGAGGATCTAGCAGCCATGCTGAGGAGTTTCGATTTTAATCTAAGAGTATGAGATTTATTTGATGTGCTTTAAGCAGAGGAATGAAACCATTTCATTTTTGTAAACATCACGATGACTACAGGGTGAAGAGTGGAATTAGAAATATCAATTAGGAGACTACTGCATAAACTCAGGAGAGAGAAGGGGGAGGATTCAGTTCTTTAGAGCTGAAGCTTATAGGACTTACAAATGGATCCCGTGTAAGAGGTAGTGGGGAGTCACCAAGATAGTGTCCAGATTTGGGCTAAAAGGCTTGGGTGGATGGTGGGTGCCCTTCACTGACACAGGACAGCATTCCAAGCCTGCCTTGCCCAACTCTGGGCAATTTTGCCTCTTCAACTTTGAAATAAAGGCGTTGAAAGGGACTGAATAAGTGGCACTAAAATACCACAGTTCTATTGGGTTATTAGGACACAAATATGTTTTTCTTGCTTCCCATTAAGAAAATAACACAAGATTTAAAATGACAGAGGCTGACATTCAAATCAAAGATCCACAAACCTACGTGGTATTGGCAAACAGATTCCACGTGCCTCAGTCTCCCCATCTGCAAAATGGAATCACAAAACAGGCCTGCCTCACTGTGCTGCTGGGAGGGATACATAATATATGTAAGGAGCCTGGAATATAACCGTTCTTGGTCAGTCCCACATTCTCCTTTCCTGACAGACCCAACAATTGTTTATTTTCTTTCTTTCATTCATCTCACTTTCTAAGTCTCTTGGCTCTAGGACTTTTCTCCAAGGATGAACTAAGATCTGGGACTCCCAGAGCAGATTTCACTTGTGTCCTTCCCTCCCTGGGGTGGTCGCTTAGTCCTGGACCTCTCTGCCTTCCCGCTTGGATGTAGACCATTTAAAGGGTGAGCGCCATGCAGTTAGCTTCAAGCCTGGGGACACCGGGGTTTCCATTTATCTCAATTGCCCATTTTTGCTTTCAGGAATAAAGCCAAAAAAACAGAATTCTCCAAGTGTCAAGCAAAAACACATACTTTGCACACGTTTCTCGAGGTCCAGCCCGAAAGCCTGCGCCCTGGGCGTCCCTGCTTCGGCCCCCAGAGGGGGGTGCGCTGCTCGCTCCCCTCGCTCCACCTCCCGCGTAGCCTGCGGGCCCCTGGCGGCCCAGGGCATGGGGCAGAGACGCCATGCCGGCTGATACACACGCCCGGAGGAGGTGAGGGAGGAAGCCACTTGAAAATAAACAGGAAATAAACAGGTGCCGTAAAGGGCATAGGTAGCTTGCCCGGGTTTCCTGCTTCCTGGTCGCTCGCGCTCGCCTCCCCGCCGCCTCGCCTCCCCTCGAGCAGCCTCCGCACCCCGTTCTTTCACTCCTCGGCGCGTGAGCTCCTGGCAGCCTCACCCTTTTGCACATGACGCGCCTCCCCGGGTCTCCCGCAGGCAGGCCTCGCTCCTCCCTCCGCCAGGCCTGCCCGGGAGGCCTCGACCCGGCGAGGTGACCCGCCCCAGGGTCGCCGGCGCGAGGACGAGGCTGGCGGTGCGCTGCTTCCTCAGAGCCGCTTCCTCAGAGCCGGCTGCGGCGGGCCCGGGCGGGAACCACGGAGCCCAGTGCACCAGCCTCCTCGGTGCTACCGCGGGACACAGAGGAAACAGGAACAGCTGGTTTCTGTGGGCAGGCCCCGGGCTGGAACTAGAGCCAGGGTAAGGGAAGCAATAATAACATCTCACATTTGGAGCCCTCACTGTGGCCCTTTACTGTGTCCAGGTGCGGCCGGCGGGGGACAGGGAAAGAGATCACAGCGAAGACCCAGAAGAAACAAAAGGCAAGCGAATGTAAGAGCTTCACCACCTTCCCACTCCAGGACTCTTCAGCCTACACCTCTGTCTTGGGTTCTAGATTTTTATATCCAACTGCCTACTGGACACCAACCACGTGGACAAGTCCTGGTTGCCTCAAACTCAACATGTTCAAAGCTGAATACATCACCTGCTCTCCCAAATATGCTCCTCTCCTGCTGTTCCCAAAATCAGAAAATGGCTTCACGATCAGCTCAGTCATCTCAAGAGCAAATGCTGAGAGTCACCCTTGAATCCTTCTGTTGCCTCCACATTCAAACCATCACCATATCCTTGATTTCTCTACTGTATATTTTTCATATGTGTCCACTTCTTTCCATCTGCACTCTCATTAGTGAAGGCCACCAACATCTCTCATCTGAATGCCTGCAATACCTCCTCACAGGTCACCAGGCATCTAGTTTTGCCCCTGTCCTGCCCTTCCCTCATCTAGAGTGAAGCCAGTAGGAACCTTCCAAAATGAAAATCTGATTAAGTCACTTCTTTGCTTAAAACTTTTTTATGGTTTCACAGCCCATGAAAATAGTATCCAATGTCTTTAAGTGCATTGCAAAACTCTTCAAGGCCTCCCTCTCCAATCCTTCTAGTCCTCCCTCCCCAGTTTCATCACTCATTATATACCCCATAACCTTTATGCCAGAGTTGTCATGAACCTCCTCCCATTCCTTCAGTATTTTATGTCTTTTTGCCTTCAGGTCTTTACACATGTTGTTCCTTCATATTGAAATATTCTTTCCTCTCCCCATTGCCTGGTAGATTAACTCCTGTTTATCCTTCAGATGTCAGCCTTAATGTCACTCTCTCAAGGTGAACATCCCTGAATTCTCTGATGCATTACATAGGATACCGTTTTTATTCTGCCATTGTATGTGTCACCCTTTATTGTTAAGAAACATTTAAATAA